AGGAAACTGATGCTCAGCAAAGTTAACTGGCACATCCAGTATCATACAGCCAGTAAGAAAGAATTCTGTTCAGTACGCCTTACTGATTAAATGAACTATGTGGCCTGAAGAAAAAGTGTCAGCTCAGTCTTTCCCCATCACGCATCTTATTCCATGGAGTAACCTGCATTATATTTCAGGGTCAGGCACACTAAGTTTGCGCTTTAGTATATGGTGAATAAATGGATGGACACAGTGGCGGCTCTGTATAAGTCAGCTGAAAGCAAACAAAGGGAAGGCAGAATCTTTCATTCACACGATTTATCCGCGCCCACTGGGTGCACTACGGTCGGGCATTGGCGACCCAGGAGCGACTGACCTGCCCTCATGGGGCTTACGGTCCTTAGCAAAAAACAGATGTAAAACAACTAATATTACAGTAAATGAATCATAATTTTGTGAGATGCTCCTGAAAGTATGTAGCAGGACGCTCCGCTCTGGTCCGAATGAAGAGCCATTTGCACTCAGTGTGGAAAGGCTAGCCTTTTTCTGGGCAAAAGAAGCGGGGGATACATTTAGATAGGCAGAAGTTCCGAGCAGAAGTCAAGGCAAATTAAAAAGGCAACAGGAGGAGGGAAAATGCTTCTCACAAACAGAACTCGACCTAGGGGACCGCAACTCTCCAGTCCTGCTGCTTGGCTGCCTACCTACCTAAGAAAAGCAGGAAAGAAAAAGAGAAGACGGGGTGGGGGATGGAGGACAAATACAGAAAAAGAAAAAAGAGCGAAGGAAGTGAGAAGTGAGAGGCCAGTTTATGTAAGCGGGCAGGGCGGCGCGGCCGGCAGGAGACCGGCGCCGGCGCCGAGGGAGTTAAGCGGACGGGCCCGGTATGGAAGAGGTTAAGGGGGGCAGTCCGGAGCGGGTCCGGTAGGGGCCGCCTACTGGGCGGGGGCGGGGCCGCGCCGAGCGAGCGCTGGGATTGGCCGTCGGGCAGGCGCTACGCTAGGACGGTACCAACAGCCGGGGGCCTCGGAGGCGGGGGGGTGGGTGTGGGACTGCCGCTCTGCGCGGCGAGAGGTGGCCTGGGAATGGCCGGGCCGGGGGTGGGCCGGAGCCGCTGTGGCGGCGGCGGCGGCTGGGGGCGGTGAGCGCGGCGTGGGGCTGCCCCTCCCCGGAGGCGGCGGGGGCGGCCGGGGCCGCGCCGCACCGCACCGCGCGGGCGGCCATGGAGCGAGCCTAGGGCCCGACAGGTGAGTGGCGCGGGGGCGGGGGAGGGCGCGCGGATCAAATTTTGCTTTGTACTTGGGCTTGCAGGAACTGTGGAAGGTGCATCAGTGAAGAAATGGACCAATGTGTATAATCATGGAATCTCCTTGCTAACCATCACCACCAGCTCTCCTTAATACATGAGCAAGAGTGGGTCAGGGGAGAAGGAAAAGAGGTCAACATGAAGCTAAAGCAGCGAGTCGTGCTGTTAGCAATTCTCCTTGTCATTTTTATCTTCACCAAAGTTTTCCTGATTGACAACTTAGATACATCAGCTGCCAACCGGGAGGACCAGAGGGCCTTTCACCGAATGATGACTGGCTTGCGGGTGGAGCTGGCACCCAAGCTGGACCATACCTTGCAGTCTCCCTGGGAGATTGCAGCCCAGTGGGTGGTTCCCCGGGAAGTGTACCCTGAAGAGACACCAGAGCTGGGGGCAGTCATGCATGCCATGGCCACCAAGAAAATCATTAAAGCTGATGTGGGTTATAAAGGGACACAGCTGAAAGCCTTACTGATACTTGAAGGAGGCCAGAAAGTTGTTTTCAAACCTAAGCGGTAAGTTTTGATCTTGGAAGCTGCATGTGCTATGAATAAAGCTGCTATAAACATCCATGTGCAGGTTTTTGTGTGGACATAAATTTTCAACTCATTTGGATAGATACCAGAAGCATAATTGCTGGACCACATGGTAAGAGTACGTTTCATTTTGTAAAAAACTGCGTATACATCTGTGCTTCCCATTCACTTTGCAGGTATAGCCGAGACCATGTGGTGGAAGGGGAACCGTATGCTGGTTATGATAGACACAATGCAGAGGTAGCAGCCTTTCACTTGGACAGGTGCGTATGATCACAGCAGCTTATGTTCATTTTTTCTCTTCTGTTCTTCAATCTTCCAAACCAGGATTCTGGGTTTCCACCGAGCCCCCTTGGTAGTTGGCAGATTTGTTAATCTTCGGACAGAGATCAAACCTGTCGCCACAGAGCAGCTGTTGAGCACCTTCCTAACTGTAGGTAAGAAGATTGTAGAGGACATTTATATAGGGTTAAGTGTATTTGGCTCCTTTCTGTCCTTTAGGAAACAATACTTGTTTTTATGGGAAGTGCTATTACTGCCGAGAAACAGAACCAGCTTGTGCTGATGGAGACATAATGGAGGGATCTGTCACACTTTGGCTTCCAGATGTGTGGCCTCTGCAGAAGCACCGTCACCCATGGGGCAGGACTTACCGAGAAGGCAAATTGGCCAGGTAAATGCTCCTATGAGCCATTACTTAATTCTTCACTCAGTGCTGTGATGCTGCTTGTCTCCAGGTGGGAGTATGATGAGAGCTACTGTGATGCTGTGAAGAAAACGTCCCCTTATGACTCTGGCCCGCGCCTCTTGGACATCATTGACACAGCTGTCTTTGATTACCTGATTGGCAATGCTGACCGCCATCACTATGAGAGCTTTCAAGATGATGAAGGCGCTAGTATGCTCATCCTTCTTGATAATGCCAAAAGGTGAGACCAGCAGGACTGTCCTTGTCAGGGAGCCTAATTCACTAAGTTTTAATTTAATTTTCAGCTTTGGGAACCCCTCGCTGGATGAAAGAAGCATTCTTGCCCCTCTCTATCAGTGTTGCATGTAAGTTATGCACAGCAAATACATGTGCCTGCTATGTACCTTGTTCTATAACTTTTTCTCCCAGCATTCGGGTGTCCACCTGGAACAGACTGAACTACCTAAAGAATGGTGTGCTAAAGTCTGCCTTAAAATCTGCCATGGCCCATGACCCCATCTCCCCAGTGCTCTCTGATCCTCATCTGGACGCCGTGGACCAGCGGCTCCTGAGTGTCCTGGCCACCGTGAAGCAGTGCACCGACCAGTTTGGGATGGACACAGTACTGGTGGAAGACAGGATGCCTCTCTCACACTTGTAATTCTCGACACAAAATAAGTGAAACTTCTTTTTACAAAGATAGAGAAACAGCACAATCAATTCCAAATGGTATGAGATGGATTGGAAGTGGCCAGCAGCAAGTTCTGGTGACGGGACAGAGTGGCCTTGGATGTCTTTGGTATTTTCTGTAGTAGAAACTAAAGCAAAGACCACAAGTTTCAGAGCATGGAGACATTCCTGCTGAATCGCCTTCTCACCTCCTCGGCAATTGCTCATTCTAGGGTTGGGCATCATAGTTGGTCAGTCTTAATTCCCATGCCAAAGGACAAACAGGTGTGACATTTGGATAGATGAATACTGGGATTGGCTCTGGAGCATGTGTTTTGAGTTGAACCTTGCAGTCCTTTCTCTACGCCCGTGGATTTTGTGGAAACACTTTGCAATCTCTTTGTCTTTTTTTTTTTTACCAGAACTAGTTACATTGGAATGCTTACTGTCCTACAGAGTGGCAGCAAATAAAACCTTGCATTCCATCAAGCCAAAATAGCACACTCTGTTAGAGGAGATACATGTTTAAGATAGAATTGGAGGGAAGGACAAAAACAGAAAAATGTTTGGGCTTTTAAGCCATTGGGTAGTATTGTTTTGATGATCTTAGAGGAGGGAAGAAGAGAGAGAGACCCAATGGTAGAACCAGAATCAGGGAGATGACTGAACTACTGAAAAACAGGTTCCCTTGTATTTAGGATCTTAAGGTGTATAAAAAGCAAACATGACTTTGCACCTAAGTAAATTCTGCATTCTCATAGTTGTGTCCCAATTAACCAAAAAGTTGTCTCTAGAGAAAATACTATTACAATCTAAGCATGATTCTCTGTGGAGACTAATTTTTTCCCCTTTTGCCAAAAGCAGTCCTTCCCAAATTAACAAAGCAAACTGAAATAATACCTTGAATAACAGGTTGCCTGTGGTCTCTGTCATCCTCGTTTCTCTTCTGAAATGAATTTCCACCTCTGCCTTTAAGGCATTTTTGTCACTGAAGCTGCTGTTCCCAAGAGATCGGCAACCTTTTTGTCCCTTTCTCATAAGAAAGGGACACTCCTACAGGTGAGAGTGTATACCTTACTCTCTCAGATAAGTGGCTGGACTTATCTTGTGATTTGGGGCCATGGAAGATTGGAAACAAAGATTTTAAGCCTTCTTCTTTTTTTCTTTTTTCTTTTTTTTTTGAGACCAAGTCTCACTCTGTTGCCCAGGCTGGAGTGCAGTGGCACGATCTTGGCTTACTGCAACCTCCGTCTCCCAGGTTCAAGCGATTCTCTTGCCTCAGCCTCCAGAGTAGCTGGGATTACAGGCGCCCGCCATCGTGCCCAGCTAATTTTTATATTTTTAGTGGAGACAGGGTTTCGGGTTTCACCATGTTGGCCAGGTTGATCTTGGACTCCTGACCCCAGGTGATCCACCTGCCTCAGCCTTCCAAAGTGCTGGGATTACAGGCATGAGCCACCGTGGCCGGCCAAGATTTTAAGCCTTCTGAGCCTTGAAATTGAGGAGGTTAAAAGGAAGAGCCTTAAGATTTTGATTTATGTCAAATCCTAATTCTATCATTCAGTCTTGTTTGGAGTTCTGAACCCATGATGTTGTATTATGCTTCTTTCTCCTCTTAGCACTCTCAAATTTCAGGTTTGTAAAACACAGTTTTTGTTTTGTGTTCTGGCAAAGTGATCTCAACATGTAAGTAGTTGCAGTAAAACACAGGGGCAAAGGAAGACAGGCCTGATGTGCCCACTCATCTATGGACTCAGAGCTGTGTGCTTTGCTCCTGCATCTTGTTGAGGTGCTGTTCCAGCTTTGCATTTCTGTCAAGTAGAGGCGAATATATAAACAGTGTGGTTGAATACATTTAATGCCAGCCATTGGAAACTAGTTTTAGGCAACCACTCTCAAAAACAGCTTTAGAATTTATGCCCAGTTTTCTTGCATTGAAAGATAACTGAGTAATAACCTGTAACTATTTTTAAATGGCATGAAATTAGGAAACTTTTGTACATTTTATATACATTTTGAGATGAACAGAACAATGGGCTGAGTTATAAAAAGCGTGTATTGAATTTAAGAAGACAGACTAGCACAAAACACAGAATTCGTGTTAACCAAAGGAGGCATTGATTTCAGTTTTAAGGCTACTCAGTGTTGTGTGTCCAGGGAAATTCACAGCTCAGTATGAGAATACCTTGGTTAGTGCTCACCCACAAGCTTCCAGGAGCCAGCTGGGAGGAGACAATAGGAAGAGATGTCATCTCTGCTCTCCCTGTAAATGTTAGTTGAACTAAGTTATGGATTTGTGGTCTTTCAAATACATGACGCCTTTAGTATGCCACACTGAAATGAATAAGAAGTCTTCTGAAACTGGGAACTTCATAACATTGAAGGCAGAAGATTCTGCTAAGGAAAAAAGCAGGCAGGAAAGAAAATGTCTCATCCTTTCTTGAAAGCATTTGCAGAAAATATATCATTTCATTTTATTCCCATCTGTTTTCAAACTCGTGATCTTAAAAGGCATTCTGATGATAAATTTAGAATTTTCATCTATAAAATTTAGAACTCTAATCCATAAAGTTAGAATTGAGCTAATAGAGTGGTATGACATGGCACTAAAAATATAAATTTTTGTTGTAAGTCAGGATTGGAGTAAGCTGGAAAAGTATGTTTAGGCAAATCTTGGAGAAAACCAACCATAAACTTACAGCTCTAAAATTCAGAAAGCCCTAAAATTTCAAACACTGTTTGAAAGAAGAGGTGGGGGCCGGGTGCCGTGGCTCATGCCTGTCATCCCAGCATTTGGGAGGCTGAGGCAGGCAGATCACCTGAGGCCAGGAGTTCGAGACCAGCCTGGCTGGCTAGCATGGTGAGACCGTCTCTACTAAAAATGCAAAAATTAACAGGGCACGGTGGCATGCGCCTGTAGTCCCAGCTACTCGGGAGGCTGAGGCAGGAGAATCACTTGAATCCAGGAGGCGAAGGTTGCAGTGAGCTGAGATTGTGCTGCTGCACTCCAGCCTGGGAGACAGAGCGAGACTCTGTCTTAAAAAAAAAAAAAGGAGGTGAATTTTTTTTTAAGTTTTGTAACACTGTCCTACTTTATTTATTAGAATCTAAGGCTGTTACAATCAAGTCGTTGCAGGGTTTGGATCAGCTGTAAGTTAGGTATGCCTACCAAACATCCAAAGGTAGACGTGGAGACATTTTAATACTACAAAACTAGGAAAATCAGAACTCATGGCCATTTCCTGCCCTCCTCCAACTTGTTAAAACATGTTTATTCTAAAGTTCGAATGGATAAATTTGAGTATAAAGGTTTTGTTATAAAACTGTTCTTTAGTGTAAGGCTGCATTGTGGGTTTGGGGGAAATGTAAATAATTTTCTGTGTAAAACAAATTCATAGGATCTGATTTGCTCAGAGTATTATTCAAGAATGTATTAATAAGGCATTGCCCCCTGTTTGCACTCAGGGTTAATATGTCAAATGAAATTTAAGAAGGAAATGGAAGAATTCAGGTACATTAATTGCATATTATTTTGGGAAAGATGAGTCCTATACGTGGCAATTTTTCAATGTCATCTGAAGCCAGCATTATCTTCCAAAGAAATCGATCTTTTTTTTCTAAAAAAAAAAAATGCTTTTGCCTTCCCTTCCCTTCCCATCCGCCATATTTCTTCAGCCTTTCTTCTCGATCACCCGTGTATTCTTTGACCAGTAAATGACCACACCTCAATGATGGTAAAACAGCATCATCAGTAAGCTATCTTATATGCCTCATCCTGTGAGTTTGAGCTTCAGGAAACATGAGTAAAAGTATATGTAATGTATATAGTCGTATATGTATTCTAGCAAGAAAAACATATTTATTTTGACAAAGGGGAACACTGACTTTCTGAAGGATTCAGAAAGAACCTTAGTGAAAGGTTCTCAGTCTCTGAGAGTGGACCCTAATTAACATAAAGACCATTCATCAGCGAATAACTACTGAGCAACTCTAGTGTGCCAGCACAGGCCAGACATACTAGTGAGCCAGGCACATCTGGCCTTGGGAAACTCATCCTACAGGGGAAGGCCAGTTTTTTTCCCTTCAATTCCTCAAGTCTGGGTGGTGACAAGGTAGGGGCTAGGTACTGGACTACCACAGGTTTTTAGGAACTAAGGTGTTTCTCATAAACACAAAATGTTGGGTGAAACTGGGAACAACTACTCAGAAGCTCATTTATTTGCTTAAATGGAAAGTGTGGGAGCCACTACCCTCTCTTTTGATCTGCCAAGGATTTCCTCTCAGAGCTGTTGCACAGACAGAGATTGTACTTGGTAAGATACCAAACAAGACAGATATGGATCTAAATTTCTAATGTGTTCTATGGGTTTCAATTCTGAAAAAAGAAAATGAATAAAGATTTTAATAAATATTGATATCTGATCTTTTCCTCTTCTTTCCCCCTTCA